AGGGTTTTGGAGGAGAGGAGATGTTTGTAAAGTGTATGAAAGAAAAATGGCAGAGATGGAGAGACACACAGAGAGTCAGCCGAGAATTCTGAGATGTCTCTTCCTTGTTGAGACCTAAGGCTGGAGGAATCTTCCAGCAACGGGACAACCAAAAGGCTCACATTCATACTCAGTGCCCCTCCTGGTTCCTGCATTCTCCTTACTCCCTCTAGTTTCCCAGGGGTCTCCTCTTCTCTTCTCCAAGTCCCCCTCTCCTCCCAGTGCCCTCTTGGACCCAGTATAGGTGTCCGCTGGGCCACCTCTTTGTAGGTGCCTAGAGGTAGGGTTAAAAGTCGCTCACATGGGCCAGGCGCAGTGGCTCATGTCTGTAATCCTAGCACTTTGGGAGGCTGAGGTAGGCAGATGACTTGAGATCAGGAGTTCGAGACCAGCTTGGCCAACATGGTGAAACCCCATCTCTACTAAAAATACAAAAAATAGCCGGATGTGGTGGCGCATGCCTGTAATCCCAACTACTCAGGAGGCTGAGGCAGGAGAATCGCTGGAACTCAGGAGGCAGAGGTTGCAGTGAGCTGAGATCATGCCACTGCACTCCAGTCTGGGCGACAAAACGAGACTCCATCTCAAACAAACAAAACAAAACAAAACTCACTCACATGTTGCTAAGATTCAGTGGCACCATTTGTCTTCTTTATGGTTGGATTTTGTTTCTTTCAGGTTTCTGTAGTTACACTATAATTATTTAAGGCAAGGTCTGCCTCCGTTTTGGGTTGGAGGCTGTATTCAGTTTTTTATTTTTATTTTTTGAGATGGAGTCTCGCTCTGTTGCCTAGGCTGGGGAGCAGTGGTGCGATCTGCGCTCACTGCAAGCTCTGCCTCCCGGGTTCGCGCCATTCTCTCACCTCAGCCTCCAGAGTAGCTGGGACTACAGGCACCCCCCCACCACGCCCGGCTAATTTTGTTTTTGTATTTTTAGTGGAGACGGGGTTTCACTGTGTTAGCCAGGATGGTCTCGATCTCCTGACCTCGTGATCCGCCTGCCTCAGCCTCCCAAAGTGCTGGGATTACAGGCATGATTTCTTTTTTTTTTTAATCAGTAACATGGAAGCAGGAGGCAGGTAGGTTTAATATGCTACTGCCTTTCCACCCAGCTTTGCTTTTCTCCTTTTTTCCTCTTCTTCCTCTTTATTTCCATCTCTCTTTCCCAATATAATTCTTCTTCCTCTTCCCCTCCTCTTCCTCCTCCTTCACTTCCTTGTTCTTCCTCCCTCCTCTTCCTCCTCTTCCTCCCCCTCCTCCTCTTCCTTTTTCTCCTCTTTCTTCTTCCCTCCTCCCCCTCCCCCTCTTCCTCCTTCTTCTCATCCTCCTCTTCCTCCTCAGGGCCAATCCTACTCTACATCATTGCATTGTACATTGATAGGCACCTAAAATTCAACTGAATTGCACCAACTCTGAATTACTACTTCTGAGGGCTTCTCCAGTAGCACCCCTGCCCACTTTATCAACAAGAATTTGTGTTTAAAAGGCAGAAGTCACCATCCTGTGACCCACCAAAGGTCGGCAACAAGAGGGCTCTCTCTTGACTCTGGTTCTGGGTGACACCACTCGTGGGGTGCGGGGGAGTCTGCCAATATTCTATTCCTACTCCTGCCCCTCTTAGTAACAAAGCCCTTTGTGTTAGTCAACTTGGGCTGCCAGACAAAATACCATAGACTGAGAGGCTTAAACAACAGAAATTTATTCTCACAGTTCTGGAGGCCAGAAGTCCAAGATCAAGGTGCTGGCTGATTCTGTTTCTGGTGAGGGCTCTCTTCCTGGTTTTTAGATGGCTGCCTTCTTACATGGCCTGTCTTCTATGCATTGGTTGGGGGTGGGAGGTTGGTGGTGTCTCTTCCTTTTCTTAGAAGGCCACAAATCCTCCCAGATTAGGTTCTACCTTTATGACTTCATTTAACTTTACCTTCCTAACAGCCCTATTTCCAAATACAGTTACATTGGGGTGTAGAGCTTCAAATGAATTTTTTGGGGGACACACTTCAGTCCATAGCAGCCTTGAGTTTATCTGAGGTGGCAGTGTACCCAACTAAACATGACATTTCCCAGCCTCTCTTACAGCTATATGTGGCCAAGTGACTCAACTCTACACAATGAGGTGCAGGCTGAGGAGCGGTGTGGTATCCAGGAAGACCTATTCAAAGGGAGAGGGTCCCTTTTACCTCTTGTTCCTCTTCCTGTGGTTTGGAATGAGCTGATGGTGCCTGAGCTCAAGCAGCCATCTCGGACTCAGAGATGACGTAAGGATGAAAGCTTCCTGGGTTGGCAGAACTGAAGACAGAAGGACCCTAGGTTCTTGGTGACCGAGGGCTCCCCCAAGCCTGGACTGCCCACCTCTAGTCTGGGAGAATATCTATCTTCCATAAGCCACTATTTAGGAGTCTTTGTTATTGTCAGCAAATGCTATTTCCAGCTGATGCATGGAAGCTCCCCTGGCCCTGAGTTTTGAGCTTCAGGCAAAGACATTCAAAGTTCCTCTAAGGCCACTGCTACTTTTTCTCCTACCCTCCCTTCTTTGGAAGCATAATTTTATCCAAGAGTTCCCGATTCATGCACATTTGTCCTCCTTCTGTCTTTTGTTTTTTTTTCTTTCCTCTGCTTTCTCCTCTCTCCCTCCCTCTCTTCTTTCCTTCCTTTTCCTTCCCTCCTTCTAATATTTATTGAGCACCTACTATGTTCCAGGTACCGTGCTAGCTGCCATGATTAGAAGTAGGTATAGGAGATAATCCCTTCTCCCCAGTAACCCAGAATCCAGGCTTTCTGGACAACATAAAGAGAATATGATGGCAGGATAGATCAAAGGAAAGGACATTAAATCCGATAAAAAGGGCCTGGGGCGTTCCAGAAGGAGGTCACACTTGGCCTGAGATCTAAAGTAGAACTTTTGTGTTGCTGGTAATGAGGAAAAGAGGGTGGAGGACAAAATCCCAGGCACAGGGACCAGCACAGTGTTACTTTATTCGGCTTCATCACCTGTAAAATGGGGACAGTAATAGTAACATGAATAAGTGAATGGATGGACTAGTAAGTGTGCAGTTCATGCTACTTTTTAATATTATTCTTGTTGGCAATGTGCTGTTCACCCTGGTAGGCACAGCCCTGTATCAGTTTTGGAGACAAGCTTCACAGAGGACATGTGACTTACTTGTCCATGGTCACACAACTATAAAAAGGCACTGCTCAAACCCAAGTGTCCTGGTCCCTGGTACAGTGACCTTTATATCTTTACCCTCTGCCTTTGCATTAAGTGCTGAGGGAATGCAAAGTGAGGGAAAGATCGGTGTGTGGTGGGGGGAAAATCTAGAGGGCTTCCTGGAAGAGGAGATTTTTGAGAGCATTTTGGTAGAAAGGGAAAAAGGAAGGCATTCCAGGGAAGGAGTGTATGATGGGTGCCATCCATCAGGGTGTTGGAGGATGGGCTGGGGGGCTAGCTGGCTGGCAGAGGATTTGAACTCTGAAGATTGGTGAGACACGAGGTAGAGCAGGCAAACAGGCAAAATCAGAGGATGAACCATGATTACAGGCACCCTGATGGCCAGATTGTGGAGTGAAGCTCTAAGCCAGTGGGCCACAGGGAGCCACAGGAAGTTCTTGAGCAAGAAGGCTGGTCAAAATGAAATGAGACTTTGGGGAGAAAGGAAAGAAAGAAACAAACTTGTCTTTACTAAGAACCAGTATGAACTAGGCAGTAGGTTGGCCATTTTCAAATTTATTACTTAATTTGAGCCTCACTACAGCCCCATTAGGTTGGTATCAATGTCCCCATTTCATAGATGAGAAAACTGAGGTCAAGAGAGACTCAGCCTTAGATATGAGTCAGTGGTGGAGCTAAAAGATAGGTTAGACTGAACCTAAATCTGTGCTTTTTCCACTGCACCATGTGGCTTTATGCTGGTCTCACTCTAGGAATATTTCTTGTACTGTGAGTGTCCCAACTAAGGCATTTCCTAGCCAGGGCTAGAGTCTTTTAATAGCCCAGATACCCCCTGGGCTCACTCTGGGTCACACTGGGCATAGAGGCCTTAGTACCTTCGGGAGTTTTGGGGACTCCCAGCATGGGGTAGGATTAAGTGCTTGGCTTCCAGGTCTGAAAGAAGTAGGTTCAAATCCCAGCTATACTGTGCATGAACTGGAGAGTAATATGCTTTAGTTCACAGAGCCTCAACCCAGGTGGGGCAGCGGGATGAGCCCTGGATTGGGAGCCAACCCAAGCATAGGTTGAAACCCTAGCTGGAAGTGACAGGCACTGAGGAGGTGAAATGGTGTCTTTATTATTTCAAAATAATGAGTTGGAGGGGGTAGCGAGGAAATAAGGTTGCCCATGAGGTGATCATTGTTGAGGCTGGGTGATGGGTTTATGGGGGTTCATTACACTATTCATTCTACTGCTCTGTTTGAAAAATCTCCATTAATAAATAGGCTGGGCATAGTGGCTCACGCCTGTAATCCCAGCACTTTAAGAGGCTAAGGTGGGAGTCACTTGAGGTCAGGAGTTTGAGACCAGCCTGGCCAACATGGTGAAACCCTGTCTTTACTAAAACTACAAAAAATTTAGCTGGGCATGGTGGTGCACGTCTGTAATTTTAGCTACTCAGGAGACTGAGGTGGGAGAATCACTTGAACCCGGGAGGCAGAGGTTGCAATGAGCTGAGATCAAGCCACAGCACTCCAGCCTGGGTGACAGAGCGAGACTCTGTCTCAAAAAAAATAAAATAAAACAAAAAGAAAAAAGAAAAAAGAAAATCCCCATTAAAAAATAAAATAATAACAATAACACCAAAAACCTTTTTGAAAACCCAGCTACGTTCACCACACCCTCCTCTAGCTGGAACAGCATCTCTGGCTCCCAGGCACTGTTCTGCTTTAAAACTTCATCAGGCAAGAGCAGCCAAGGTGAGAATCCCTGCTTATAGCCATCTCTCACTAGCTGTGTACCTCAAGCCACTGTCTTTCCGCTGCTGAGCCTCAGTCTCCTCATCTGAAAAACGAGGTGAAGATTCTTTTAAGTTCAGGGGTACAAGTGCAGGTTTGTTACATGGGTAAACTTGTGTCATGGAGGTGTGTTGTACAGATTATTTCATCATCCAGGTATTAAGTCTAGTAATGGGGTGAAGATTCTAATGACCTCATGGAACTGTTGTGAAGTGTAAGTGGGATGATACAGGATCCCATGGGCTGGGCATAGCCCGTGACAGATGTGAGCAGGTCAGCCTGGGTTTTCCAGTCACTCTAAGCACCACCAGGCTGCTAGCCACATTCGGTGAGGAACCCTAAGCCAATACGTGCAGCAGAGGCCAGCCGATGACCTGACAGGGGATAAGTCCCACCTTCTGGGCAACTTTTACGAGTCTTCTGTGTAAGTACTGTGTGCTAACCGATTGCGCTGCTGGAGCTGCAGCCTTATGAGTTTTCTAAATCACAAGAAGTTCATCACCTAGTGGGGCTTTTTTATCTGCCTTTCCTCACTGCTTAAAGACCAAGCCCACATCTTTCCTTCTCCTGTCTGCTGTCGGAGCATAAGTGTGTGCCACACGTGACCAGGTGTGGCAGAGTCAGAGCAGGGGGTGGCTTCTGTGGAAGTAGGAGTGAAAGTGTGGAAACAAGTGAGTGCGTGTGTTGACAGGCATCTGCATTTGTGTTAGTTGTGCTTACTCAGAGGTCCACAGGCTTGTGGCAGATTTCAGAAGCTGGTCCTTCTTCAGCAGCTCTCTCGGAGGCACACCTCCCTGATCTGCATCTATGCGGAGTTACCCAGCACAAGGACACCAGGGTCGCTGTGTCACCACCAGAGGCACAGGTAGGGGGATAAGATTGGATGGTGGGGGAAAGGCCTGGGCCTTATCCGCCAGCCCTGCCACTGGCCTCCAGGACTTAGCCTCGGTTTCTCAAACTGTGTCAGGGACGAGTAAATGGGATGAGCAGCCCTTGGCAAGGAGTGGGCGCTAGGAAATCATCAGTGAAGGAGGGAGTGAATGAATGCAGGCCTGTGTGGCGACTGCTTCAGCATGGCAGACAAGGTGACGTATCAGAGCCTTGAGGGTGGGAGCTCCCCAGGTTGGGAAGGGACAGACACGTGGGCCAATCCTCTGGACAGGAATAGAGAACGAGGAGGAAACAAGCGCAGAAGCTGGAGCGGGTGGAGAAGAGCAGGGGAGACGGTTCGCAGCAGGAGAAAAGAAGCGAGGAGTCACAGGGAGGGGCCTCCTGGACACCGCTCCCAAAGCCACGCGAAAGTGGAAGCGCGGGGCCTCGGGATGCCCATCCAGCCGGCTGCCCGCGCGCTGGCCGGGGTTCCAGGACTCCTTCCTGCTCCGCCGGGCTCTGCAGCGCCGCCTGGTGGACACGCGGCGCTCCGCCCGGGCTCCAGCCGCCAGCCGGCGCGCCGGGGATCCCGCGGCTGTTCGGGAAAAAGCTGGAGAGAGTCGGGGGGCGCGCCTTGGGGAGGGGCATTTGTCCCTCCGAGGAGGCTCGCACCTCGGCCTGGACACGCAGCAGATACTGGCACCCACCCTTCACTTACCGCGCGCCCGGGGTGACTCGGATCCGTCCAACACGTCGGGGAATCCTTTCTGTCCTCACCCCCGGGCGCCCCAGCGCCGGAACGCTGCTGCCTCTGTGTAGCTGCTCCCGGAAGGAGTTTCATCAAACTTTTAAGGGGCTTTGGTTTTGGGTTGTGTTGATAAAATACCAAGAAGGGGCATGAAGGCACGAACGTCCCGGGTTCGTCTCCCTGCTGGTCCCAAGCCTGAATCCCAGGGCGGGGGAATGTCTAGGTCCTTCCGGGCCGGCAAGGTGTGGTCGCTCAGGGACCCCTGTCCGAAGACGCTAGGGAAAAGAGGCACAGCCTGTGGGTCGCAGTGGCCAGGAGCGCGTGGCCGCTGCTGGTGAGAGAGTGGTAGACGCCTGGCTTTCAGGTCCTGAGCTGCGGGCACCGGAGCGTGGGACCCCGGCTGCAGCACCGCCACGCGCTCCCGCCCTCCCACCTGCAGGGCGGGGGATGTCTGTCCAAGAGGCCGGGGCGACAAGCCCGCCGGCCAGGATTCTCAAGGAACCAGGCCCAGCTCAGCCTCTCTCGGCGGGACCAGAGTGGGACCGGGGCCGCGGCGTCCGAAGACGCTGCGGGCCAGGGGTCCTCCTCGGCGCCAGCTCCGTTTCCTGGGGTCTCGCGACGTCCGGACATCAGGGTCGGGGGTGTGGAGACGGCGGCGGAGCCAGAGTCCCCACCAAGTCAGTTCCAGGAGGCGGCCCGCGCGCTTCCCGCAGTGTCCGGGAGGTCGCTGGGGGTGGCTTTGCGTGCAACCCGGGTAAAGGCCCTGCAGCCGTGAGGCTGGCGCTGGGAGGAGGGTGGAAAATCTCAAAGTCACCAATCCCGGTGCAAATGGCGGCAGGGGCCGCGGGCTGTCGGACGCAGGCGAGAGGCCAAAGGCTGACTTCGCGCGGCCGTGAGTCCCCAGAGGCAACAGGGGTACCTGAGCGCCGAGGGGATCCCGAGACTCGGAGAAACCGGAAGAGCCTGACCCCAGGGAGCGGAGAGTTTGGGGTGCGCTCTCAGAGCTGTGACTCCACGGTCCCGGAATCCTTGGAAAGGGCGCTCTGGGCTCAGAGCTCCCAACTAGCCGGAGGACCTGGGCTAGCGCCCAGGCCTGGAGCGTCTGGGAGGGGGCGCTGGGTCTCGGCCCCCCTCCCCCCAAAAGGGACTGAGACTTTTTTCTGCGTGCTTCCTTCGGCGCTTCGGGCAGCTCTGTCCTGCGGCCCAAGCTGGGGAGAAGACAGCGGCCCGCGCCACAGGGAGCTGCGCCCGGACCCAGACTCCCGCCGCGCTTCTGCAGAGCGGAGCCCTAGGTGCCCACCTGGTAGCCCCAGAAAGGCCGGACCTGGGCGCCGGGACGCTCGCGGGGCCGCACTTGGAGGGGCTTTCCGGGTCCTGGCCGGGCGGGCTCTCCTGCGGCGCGGAATGGAATAGAGCGCCGGCTGCAGAGCCACCCGGACGGGGAAAAGCAGCGGTGGCGCCGGCCAGCCCCGGGTCCCGACTCTGGAGGGAGGAAGGAGCGGGCGGGTGGGGGTGGGGGTGAGGGCGAGGGTTGCGGGGAGCGTTTAGAAGGCCCTGGGCAGCCAGAAGAAGAAAAGAGGACGCACTCTCCCCTAGGGACCAGAGGGTCCCTGCGTACTCCCCCCAGGCCCGGGACACAGGTTCCCCCAGCGCCCCTCCGCCTCCCAGTCTATTCGGCTTGCCCCAGCGCGCTGCCCCACGTCCCCGAGGCCCCGGCCCAGGCCCAGCCGGCGAGTCCCGGCCTGCTCCACTCTGCACAAAACGAAACCCAAATGCCCAAAAAGCTCAGGAGGGAAATTTAACAAAAACCCTGTCCCCCGCCCCACACCCCCTTTCACTTTTAACAAGCCAGCTGCCAAGAGAAAATTGAAATAAAAACGAAATGATAGATAGCGGAGGACACTATTTTCCAAATGGTGAAATATCCTCTAAAAATATGTTCCCCAAGGCCAACTTCGCGGCTGGTAGCCCCTTCCGACGCCTTTGCCTCCCAGAAAATCACAACAAAGCGATCGGAAATTCAGCCACGGTCCCGGGAAGAAGGAGTAGCAGTGAGGCCCCGGAACCCACTGCGGCCGAAACTGCCATGCTCTCTTTAACCAAAATAAAAAAGATAAGAAGAAGAAGTAAAACCCTTTAATACATCAAATATACGGAATTTTAATCTTTAAAGCGATACATTGTCTATTATTTTAGTACATGACGTAAACCTTGTCCCCTTCTCAGCGGGTGGACTTAAAAATTAAAAATAGTTAAGTGTTCCTTTTAAAGAACAAAATAAGGCAAATGAGGTTTTGGAATAGAATTTTTTCTTTTTCTTTTTTTTTTTGTTGTTTTCTTCCAGAATACATACAAAAAAATACCCATTCTCTTCGATGGTATACACCTTAAAAATAATTGCAATTTGAAATCAGAGCTGACAAATTGTGACTTTTTTTTTCATTTTTTTTGTAACAAACATGCATGTAAATTTGTGTTTCAATCAGACATTAAATAACGTACAATACAATCATAGCAATTTTAAAGTAACATTAAAGAGAAGACCTCTAGTTCTGTGGCGGTTTTGCTTTTATTTATAATC